TAGGAGAGAGATACAGACTCACACACATTGGACAGAACACACCACACCCCAGGCACCCCCAGGGCACCCGCGCACTCCGAGGGGCCCAGCCAGAGTGGCTGTATTCTTCCGTTCTTGCACTGCTGTAAAGAAATACCTGAGACTGGGTAATTTCTAAGGAAGAGAGGTTTAATTGGCCTGTGGTTCTGCAGGTACAGGAAGCATGGCTGGGGAGGCTTCAGGAAACTTACCATCTTGGTGGAAGCGGAAGCGGGCAGGTCTTACATGGCCGGAGGAAGGGGTGGGGCGGTGCCACGCACTTCCAGACAACCAGATCTTGAGAAGTCTTATCATGGGAACAGCACCAAAGGGGGAAGTTGCCCCCAGGATCCAATCACTTCCCACCAGGCCCCACCTCCAGCACTGGGGATTACGTTTCAACATGAGATTTGGCCAAGGACCCAGGACCCAGAGGGGCCTGCACAAGCTCTGGAGGGGCCACCGCTCCTCTGGTGTCTTCACTGCCCCCTCCACACCTCCGGGCTGCCCCAAGCTCACCCAGTCATGCCTGTTGCAAGGTGTCTGACAGAGCCAGCGTGCAGGGGGCGGAGCCAGCGTGCAGGGGGCGGGGCCAGCCCCTAGCCCCAGGCCCAGTGGGGAGCTGACTGCTGCTTGGGGGCTGAATCAGGCCTCGACTCAGGGTGGGGCCCAGACTCCTGGACCCTGCGAGGACCTCCTCAGAGCTGTCCACAACTGCCCTGAGCTCCCTGGTCAACAGGGGCTGGTAGTCAGGGTGGGGGCCCTTCTCCCCCTTTCTTCGTGGATCTGCCAGCTCTTGGGGATCCTGTTCTCAGGGCCCTGGTGGGTAGAGCCACACCACAGGCACTCAGGCTGCAGGTGGCCACTCCCCTCCAGCAGCCCAGGCAGGAGGGCCCCTCAAAGGCCCATTGTAGGCACGTCCGTGTGGCTCCCCAGCCCCCGCAAGCTCACGCTAGCGCACGCCACCACGCCCGTCCGTGGTCCCGCCCGGGGCGGCTTCTAGGTCAGTCCTGGGCACAACTTCGCAGGAGGAGCAGCGGCAGGTGCTGCAGGCAAGGGCCGCCATGGCTGGGGGTGTGTGGGGCCGGAGCCGGGCCCGGGAGGCTCCCGTGGGGGCTCTAACCCTGACAGCACTGACTGAAGGAATCCGGGCCAGGCAGGGGCAGCCCCAGGGACCCCCTTCCGCAGGCCCTCAGCCCAAGTCCTGGGAGGTCAAACCTGAGGCTGAGCCACAGACCCAGGCACTCACCGCCCCCTCTGAGGCAGAGCCTGGACGTGGGGCCACCGTCCCTGAAGCTGGCAGCGAGCCCTGCTCCCTCAACAGTGCCCTGGAACCAGCCCCTGAGGGGCCCCACCAGGTGACGGGGGAGGGAAGGGATGTTGTGCGAACGCACTTCAGACGCCCCACCCATCCTGCCCTAGGTTCCCCAGAGTTCCTGGGAGGAGGGAGTTCTTGCCGACCTCGCGTTGTACACGGCTGCCTGCCTGGAGGAGGCTGGCTTTGCAGGGACCCAGGCGACAGTGCTCACCCTGTCCTCAGCCCTGGAGGCCCGGGGCGAGCGGTTGGAGGACCAGGTCAGCCTTCACCCACTTCATGCCCTACAGAATGACTGCTGAAGTCTGCCCCCTTCCCCACCAGGTGCATGCTCTGGTGCGTGGGCTGCTGGCGCAGGTGCCCAGCCTAGCGGAGGGGAGGCCCTGGAGGGCGGCCCTGCGAGTGCTGAGCGCACTGGCCCTGGAGCATGCGCGGGACGTGGTGTGTGCGCTGCTACCCCGCTCTCTGCCCGCCGATCGGTAACCCAACCGTCCTGGCCCTGCGGTCCCCATTGTCTCACACCAGCCCCCTCCAAACCCTCAGGGTAGCAGCCGAGCTCTGGCGCAGCCTAAGCCGTAACCAGCGTGTAAATGGGCAGGTGCTGGTGCAACTGCTGTGGGCGCTGAAGGGTGCTTCGGGGCCGGAGCCCCAGGCACTGGCGGTAGGTGGCTCCAGCCATTACCAGGGGGTGGGCCCCAGGCCTGAGTGGGCCACTTGCTCCACAGGCCACACGTGCTCTTGGGGAGATGCTGGCTGTTTCGGGCTGCGTGGGAGCCACGAGGGGCTTCTACCCACATCTGCTGCTTGCGCTGGTCACACAGCTGCACAAGCTGGCCCGCAGCCCGTGCTCCCCCGACATGCCCAAGATTTGGGTTCTGTCCCACCGAGGGCCACCACATAGCCATGCCAGGTGAGAGGCAACACCAGGTTACGTGGGGCGGGACTGCCCACCTGCTCACTGTCCCCACCACCAGCTGTGCTGTGGAGGCCTTGAAGGCGCTGCTCACCGGGGATGGAGGCCGCATGGTGGTCACGTGCATGGAGCAGGCAGGAGGCTGGAGGAGGCTGGTGGGAGCCCACACCCACCTGGAGGGCGTCCTGCTGCTGGCCAGGTGAGGAGGGTGAGGAGGGGCCCCAGGGTGTCGGAGCGAGAGCTCCCATTTCCACCCACCCCAGTGCTATGGTGGCACATGCCGACCACCACCTGCGAGGCCTCTTCGCAGACTTGCTCCCTCGGCTTCGCAGCGCGGACGACCCGCAGCGTCTCACGGCTATGGCCTTCTTCACAGGGGTGAGCCTGCTTCCCGGATGGGTGGTGAAGGGGCGGGCGTGCTGACCCCATGTGCCTCGCCTAGCTGTTGCAGAGCCGGCCCACCGCACGGCTCCTGCGGGAGGAGGTCATCCTGGAGCGACTCCTCACCTGGCAGGGAGACCCCGAACCCACTGTGCGCTGGTTGGGCCTGCTGGGCCTGGGCCACCTCGCGCTGAATCGCAGGAAGGTGTGAGAGAAGGGGAGGGGTGGAGAGGGGCTGTCTGCAAGAGGCTGACCCCGAGTCCCAGCAGGTGCGGCACGTGAGCACGCTGCTGCCGGCGCTCCTGGGCGCACTGGGCGAAGGCGACGCGCGGCTCGTGGGTGCAGCGCTGGGCGCCCTGAGGAGGCTCCTGCTGCGGCCCCGGGCGCCTGTGCGGCTCCTGAGCGCGGAGCTGGGACCGCGCCTCCCTCCGCTACTGGACGACGTGAGCAAACGCCCCGCCTCCGGGTCCCGCCCTCCGCCTGCCCTGACTGCGCCCTCCCACGCAGACACGGGACTCAATCCGCGCCTCGGCCGTCGGGCTCCTTGGGACTCTGGTGCGCCGGGGCCGGGGCGGGCTCCGGCTGGGGCTCCGCGGCCCCCTGCGGAAGCTGGTGCTGCAGAGTCTCGTGCCGCTGCTGCTGCGCCTGCATGACCCCAGCAGGGACGCTGCTGAGGTCAGCAGCCCCCGACACCATCCCACCCCTATACCCCTGACCCGGCTCACTTCCCCTATCCCAGAGCTCAGAGTGGACCCTGGCCCGCTGTGACCACGCCTTTTGCTGGGGCCTGCTGGAGGAGTTGGTCACCGTGGCCCACTATGACAGCCCCGAGGCCCTGAGCCACCTCTGCTGCCGCCTGGTCAGTAGGGGAAGCAAGGTGACCGCAAGGGGTCCTGTCCTGCCACTAGCCCTTTTGTCCCCAGGTTCAGCGATACCCAGGCCACGTGCCCAACTTCCTGAGCCAGACCCAGGGCTACCTGCGGAGTCCACAGGACCCCCTGCGCCGGGCAGCCGCCGTGCTTATAGGTGAGGCCGCCCGGGGTCACACTGCCCCTGGCGGGCCTGCACTCATGCATCTGCTGTGGTCCAGGCTTCCTTGTCCACCACGCCAGCCCCGGCTGTGTCAACCAGGACCTGCTGGACTCCCTGTTCCAGGGTGAGGCCCCACCTTGCCAGGGGATGGTGTCCGCTCCCCAGCCTGAGCCGCGATCTCCTCGCAGACCTAGGGCGACTGCAGAGCGACCCCAAGCCGGCTGTGGCCGCGGCAGCGCACGTGTCCGCTCAGCAGGTGGCGATGCTGGCCCGTGCCCGGGGCTGCCCCCGCGGGCCCCGCCTTCTCCGCATCGCCCCGCGCCCCGCCCGGCCCCCACCAGTCTTCGCCGACAGCCCCTTCCAGCGCCGGAGCGTCGCGGGCCGCTGGGGCTGCTCCGGACCCCGCCGAGCCTGAGGCTCGGGGCTGGGGCCCGAGGGCCAGGGTCCGACTCGGGCACCCCACGCGCATAGCAGCCTGTCCCCGCCCTGACGGAGGGGCTCCCTGGGCCTGGTGCTGGACGCCAATGCCCTCCCCCACCCCCCACCCCCGTGACCCCTCTTCAGGCACCCACCACCCTGATGGTGACAGAGGGGGACAGCCAGCACCCATCTGTCCCCGTCAGGGCTCTTGTTCTCACAGCCCCCTGGAGCATGCCCCATGCCCCAACCTTGGGCCTGGCTCCTGGCCCAGATGGCACCTGGCCTCTTGAGTCTGCTGGGGGACCCCAAAGTTGGTGGTCCCATAGCCTGCCCTCCTGGGTCTCCACCTCATGCCTGGACAGGACGCTGTGGCCTGTCCGGGCCTTGGCCAGCCCTGCAGCTGCACCCCCGATCCTCATCCCTCACCCCATTCCCTGCCAGCATCCTAAGGCTCCTGGCGGGCATCCTCTCTGCTCAAAATTATTGACCTGTCTCCCGGCCACACCTGCTGTGCCCTCTCAGCCAGGCCATCATCACCCCCTGTTCATTATGTCAGGCCTCATGGGAGCCTGGCCTTCTCCAGAAGCTGGCCCCGGCGTCCTCCCAAGCTGGACCACGTAGGCCCCAGATCACACCTGGGGGTCCAGATGTAGGGGTCCTGTGTGCACGCCCAATCAGACCGAGCACTTGTGACACTACCCCAACACCTCTCCCAGGGCTGAATGAGGAACGCGCCACTGGACACATGAGGAAGAGGCTGCTCTGGGAGCTACTGATGCTGTGACCTCACCTCTCTGGCTTTGGGCGGCAGGTCCCTGCACCTAGGATGCCTGCCTGGAAATGTCCTTGCATTCGTGGCCTCCTTCACAGCCTCCTCCTCAGAGAAGCCTCTGCGAGTGCACAGGGAGTGTGTGCAGCCTTGTGAAGGGCTGGGACCACTTGCCCAGACTGGGGCCCCTCAGGCACAGGCGTGGGGTCCTACTGACCTGTCTCCCCAGCTCCCACACAGAAAGCATCTAAAATAAACACACGTGGATGGAAAGCGTTGGGCATCTGTTTTGAGTGTGGTTATGG